CTGCAATTACTGGCATGAGCCACCATACCCAGCCTAGTTAAAACCTATTTGTGCCCAAGTTTGTTGGGGAGGAAAGGAGGGAACTAGATTGGCACTGTGAAACAGCTTCAATAATAGAGCTAAGGGATTCGTTTTATTGCTATTTGTCCATCTGCTACTTTCCTGCACTTCGGAGATTTTAACTTCTAATGAGAGTCCCTTTCATGGCTTTTTATGATGTCAATTCTAGGGATTCAGCCGTGATTTTCCTGCCTGCCCTCCTGTGACCACATACCTCATCCCCACCTCTGCCTCCGTGTGAACATAGAAGTGCATACATGCACACGCATGTATACACAGGGACACCTTGATTTGGGCTGATCTCAGCATCCCAGGTATCTAAATATTTTGGGAGTGACCAAAACTCTCCCCAAATTCGGATAAGCTATATATGCCACAGCAAAAGATATCCTATGAGAGTTGTTTGGATAGAAAGGAAGCAACAAGTCTCCTGACATCTTGGCGGCACCAACAGACTGATAGTCTTCTCTGTCTGCCCTTCATTCCATTGTGTCTCCCCTATGTCACTCATATAGACTAGAATGAAGTGGCTTTAAGATTTTAATTTTTCATCCCCCTACTGATTTATCTTCAGCATTGATCCACTTGCTATTTGTCATTTTTCTCCCAGAGGTAGATATGCCTGATCATGAGCCCCCCAGCCTGACCAGCTTTCACCACCAGCCTCACACAGCTCACGTGGTACCCCATACCTTTCAGAAGTATCTTCTGATCCATCTGCCCCTCCGAAAGATGTCCCAGCAAGGCGAAGCTGGTGCAGTGCTGCGGCACCCCCTCAGGTTGGTAGCCCAGCTCCACCTGCCCCTTCTCCAGGGCGTACCTCCCATTCCACAATGGAGCCCGTCATCACTTGCACCCTGCTCAGGTTTGCTGGATGGTTCAGAATCACTGTCAGGTGGTTTCCTATACTAATGTTGTGTGTCCAAAAGAATGACTCATCCAGAGTGTAGGCCTCCCAGGGGAAATGCACATCGGAAACCTGCATATCAGTGAAGACAGCTCCAGGCGGGTTGTTGGGACCATCGGCATTCTTTTTCTGAAGTGCTGTGGCCTTCTGCTTGTGATCAAAGGCAGTGTAGGAGACCCTGCAGTAGAATAGGAAAGGTCGGGGCAAAAAAGACATTGTCCTCTATTAACAGGAAGTAATCAGAGAACTTTGTGGCAAAGCTCATGAGGAAGGCATGATCTACGTTCTGCTTGGAGTAGAATTCGCCATGAAAGGCCTCATCCCTGATGCTCTCCACAGTGGGGTAGGCATCGGATGAAGCATGGATCAGTAGCACACGGACACCTGGAGCCCTGAAAAGTTGTCAGAGGCGGCGAGGGGGTGGGGAGCGGACCCTACACGTGCGCTACGTGCTGCGCCGGCCGCTGGGGAGCCCGGTCTGCCCCCCTCATCCCAGAACCCGGTCCCAGGGCAGTTGCACGGCGCCCAGGGGGAGGGGAGGGAGGAAGTCCCCCCAAGTTTGCAACCCGGCAGCGTGGTCTTCGCAACGCGGTTACCGGAAGGAACGCGAGGAGCGCCTCATCACCAGGCGGGTGTATCTAGGGGCGAAGGCTGCAGATCTGGGGCGCAGGCTGGAAAGTGGGGTGCAGCCGGTTGACGTGAGGTCTGGGAGTTGGATGGACCGAATGAGGATGGAGACACCTAGGGATGTGTCCGAAGGATCTGGCGCTGCACAAATGAGGGCGGTTTGGGGGACGGAGGCCCGGGCGGGGGCGGAGTGTTGTCCAAGAGTAAGGAGGGGGTTCCTGGAGACGTGGCACTCGGAGCGGGGCTGGGTTCCGCTCCGGCCGCCTGGGCTGCAGCTCCGCTATGGCCTAGGAACCCGAACCTGACCCCGCCTAGGCCTCGCACCCAGCCCTCTGGGAGCTCCGGCCCCGGCACCTCCAGGCTGGGGTTGCCCAGGTCCGGCCTCTGGGGCGTCCAGCCGGCCCTAGACGAGACAATGCGGCCCGGGCCCCGCCCCCGGAGGATGACGCGCCCGGCTGCCGGCCAGTCAGCGCCCGTGGCTAGGCTCTTTAAAAAAAGAAGGGCCGGCGCGGTGTGGCTGTCAGCTGGGAGGGATCCCTCCGCCCATGTAAACATCATAAAGGGCAAGGGGAGCGTCTGTTGTGGGCGGGGGAGCGGCTGCCTTCCCGGAGAGTCCTCTCGGTCCCTAGGTTCCCCTCAAGACGCCGGCAACCGCCCCGTCCCTTAACGTCACACCGGGTCTGCTGGGAGCCAAACAGCTGCGGCCTGATCTGGGAGCGATAGAATCTCATCACTTAGGGTCACTACCGGAAATGGAGGAAGCCGGACTGGGAGACCTTGAGAGTTGGGAGCGAGAGGGAATCGTAGGACGCAGCTGAGAATTGGGAAAGATTTTCTTAGGCTTGTTCTTCCTGTCCATCTCAGTTAAATAATAATCATAACTCATGTAAGTCTAGAATTTGTCTCAAAGTTATGCCTACCTGGCTCGTAGGATGCCAACGTTAGGAGTGAAAATAGTCAACGCTCTCCCGAGAGAGCACATGACACTACATGAGCTTCATCAAGACCCTCGGAGGCCCAGAATGCGCACCAAAGAGCCATCGACGATAATTCTTCTACCCAACTTTTATTTAGTATTATTAAATATTCAGTAAAGTTAAAAGAAATTTGCATCAAATTCCTCTATACCCACTA